GAGCGAAACTCCGTCTCAAAAAAAAAAAAAAAAAAAAAAGTTAAGATGGTAAATTTAATGTTACATATTGTACCACAATAAAATAAAATCCTGCCAATACAACAATATTGCAGGACTAATACAGCAACCACCTTCCTTCTCAGAGGTTCTAAGGGGAAGTAAGAGCTACAAAACATTTTTATTCTATTAATTTAAAAATATCCTGTCCCATAAATCATATTTATAACAAACAAAAAGCTCTGGAGAATATAATGTTCAGAAGAGTGTACCCAGAAATAATTAGAATGTTAGATACAGCCCAATGAGTCAAATATTTAGTGCAAACAAGCTGCAGGATAACAATTATGGGGAGAATAAAAACTAACTTCTTCATTTCAAATGACAACAAAAAAAGGGAAATAACACTAAACTGCAGGGCCAGCAGTTACATAGATGGACAGATAGTGGTTAAATTTTGGACTAGGATCAAAACCAAGACTGCAGAATCCCATCATTATTTCGCTTAAAATACAGGTGATGTTTTAATTTGCTCGGGAGAGTTTATCATAGTGATCAAAAGGGGAGAACACCATCAGAAATCTCATCTAGTCCTAATAATACAAGTTTGTTTTAGCAAAGGTCTTAAAGGAATACATGAAAATATGCTAAAATAATGTACAGATGAAAACTTAAGAAACAGAAATTCAGTGCTTGTGCTTTGAAAGTCCATATAGCATATTATGTATCATTTCTTACAAAACACAGAAAATACATATTTCTGCTTAGAATTTATAAAACTTTTAAATTTTGAGCGGGGGGAGGAAAACATTCCACAATTGTCAAGTTGGAAGGTATTCATAAAGAAGATATAAATAATTTCCTAAAGTTCAGTGTTGGTTGAGCTTAAAGTTGTTCCATGGTAGTAGGGCTTTTTAATATTTTCAAAAGGAATCTGAGAGTTGTCATACCGAAAAAAGAAAAAAAAAAAGAGGGGGAAAAAAAAAACCCTACCACCACATATGAACATAAAAAAGAAGAGAACCCCAACCAATTGCACCACGACCGGATGGAAGAGCCCAGCTGACACAACCAAGACGAGTCTCAGTGTCTAGGGAAGCTTGGGGTTCTGCTCCTTTTACTTCAGGCGAACCTGAACTGTGAGTATTTCTTGATTTCGGCTACATAAATGTAATATGTTTTCAATTTTCATTTTTTATACAGCAGTTAATGCAATTTTGAAGCATGCCCTGAATAGATTCAGTCATTATCAAGTCAAACTAAAAACGGTGAAAGGTTGCGACTATTACCAAATAGGTATGTATTTCAACATAGCAATGTGATATTTTCAAATGACTCAATGTTTGGCATTCCGTTGTAGGAAAAATCTGAAGACATAAGAACTACACATGAGGAATATGTCATTTAGCACTTTCACTTTTTGATCTCCACAGAAGACAATGAGAAGTCATACCATAACAATGACGACAACTTCAGTCAGCAGCTGGCCTTACTCCTCCCACAGAATGCGCTTTATAACCAATCATAGCGACCAACCGCCACAAAACTTCTCAGCAACACCAAATGTTACTACCTGTCCCATGGATGAAAAATTGCTATCTACTGTGTTAACCACATCCTACTCTGTTATTTTCATCGTGGGACTGGTTGGGAACATAATCGCCCTCTATGTATTTCTGGGTATTCACCGTAAAAGAAATTCCATTCAAATTTATCTACTTAACGTAGCCATTGCAGACCTCCTACTCATCTTCTGCCTCCCTTTCCGAATAATGTATCATATTAACCAAAACAAGTGGACACTAGGTGTGATTCTGTGCAAGGTTGTGGGAACACTGTTTTATATGAACATGTACATTAGCATTATTTTGCTTGGATTCATCAGTTTGGATCGCTATATAAAAATTAATCGGTCTATACAGCAACGGAAGGCAATAACAACCAAACAAAGTATTTATGTCTGTTGTATAGTATGGATGCTTGCTCTTGGTGGATTCCTAACTATGATTATTTTAACACTTAAGAAAGGAGGGCATAATTCCACAATGTGTTTCCATTACAGAGATAAGCATAACGCAAAAGGAGAAGCCATTTTTAACTTCATTCTTGTGGTAATGTTCTGGCTAATTTTCTTACTAATAATCCTTTCATATATTAAGATTGGGAAGAATCTATTGAGGATTTCTAAAAGGAGGTCAAAATTTCCTAATTCTGGTAAATATGCCACTACAGCTCGTAACTCCTTTATTGTACTTATCATTTTTACTATATGTTTTGTTCCCTATCATGCCTTTCGATTCATCTACATTTCTTCACAGCTAAATGTATCATCTTGCTACTGGAAAGAAATTGTTCACAAAACCAATGAGATCATGCTGGTTCTCTCATCTTTCAATAGTTGCTTAGATCCAGTCATGTATTTCCTGATGTCCAGTAACATTCGCAAAATAATGTGCCAACTTCTTTTTAGACGATTTCAAGGTGAACCAAGTAGGAGTGAAAGCACTTCAGAATTTAAACCAGGATACTCCCTGCATGATACATCTGTGGCAGTGAAAATACAGTCTAGTTCTAAAAGTACTTGAGGTAAACATACTAAAATGAATTATATAATGCAGCCTCTTAATTCTTTGAAGAACTAAAAAATTAGGAAACAAAGTTCTAGCATTTACAAAACTCAGATCTCAAAGCTCTGCTTGTATTTGTGATATTTCATTTGCTTAACTGTAAACCATTTCAAGGTACTAACTTTTAAATCTGTATGTAAAATCTTTTCAAAATACATTTTTAAGCTAATACTCTTAACATAGATTATGAAGTTAAGTGAAATTTATGGCTCTAACAGCAAAATAATTAAAGTGCCATAGTTTCTCAAGTGACTAAAGTAGTTATTAAAATCAAGCACTTGATACTAATTTGAAGTGTGTTTAAAAGTAAATGATTTGGGAACTGACAATGTGTCAGAAAATATATGTTCATTTATCATTTTAAAATCTTGTATAATTTGCCACTGTATTCATTTATGCCTAAATCTCTATAACAGATGAAAAGATAATTAATAAAATCCTAATTAAAAAATGAGATCACCCACTATCTATCACTGCTTAGATAAA